AATGGCCATCCGGTTCCCTGCTCTCCACCGGCTTTCTTTAGCATCCAGTGGGCCTGCACCCGAATGTAGTTGCTGCTTCCCAGGCTGAGCCCGGGACCCGGAGCAGGCGGGCACCCAGACAGGGCATCCTCTTCCGCTCACTGGCCCTGAAAGGGCCTCTGCCATCAGCCTGTGCCGCTGTCCGGGAGCCCCTGGGCCGGCCACGCAGTGGGGGAACCCGCTTCACAGCGACACCGTGCGGCGGCAGGAGGAACCGCTGCAGGAGACAATGCGATCTGGGTCCTGACCCAGCGCAGAGGCAGTGTCTGCCCCTTGCAATGCTTGGATTTCCTTCCTCAAAAGGCAGCCTTCGATGATCTGAAATTCAAGTTCCAGCAGGCATCCTGTACTGTATCTGTCAGCCCTGCCACCCGAGTGGTCTGAAAGCCCTGGAAGAGACCGCGGTTATCACAGGAGAACACTTTCCATGGGGAGCACGCAGCAAGCTCCAGAATAAGCGCTTAAAATCCCCGTCTCAGTCAACACTGCAAACCTTCCAACAAAGTCTTACACCGAAAACGACCCTGCTGAGCTGAGGGCTGAAGCCCCAGGTCCTGGGACCCTTGGAAACAGCCCGCGGGCCAGGAGCTGCTGTGGACCGTGAAGGTGTAGGGCCTAGGCACGTCCCAAGCAAGACACGATGCTCCCGCAGAGGAATCTTCCCGGGAGCAAGCCAGGAGTCCTGGGCTCAAAATCACCCTCGGCAAGACCAAGGCCTCTGAGCGAGCCACTGCCTGCCCATCGCTTCCTTCTTGTCACATGGAAAGGGAAACTCACCGCGGGGCCAGTGTTTACTGAGGGGCCGCTTCCATCACAGACCTGACAGCACATTCGAGAAAAGTGCGAGGAAAACAGGAGTTATTTATAAAAATGTAAAGCAGAAGAGAATACTGGGACCAGTGGCACAAGCAGGAACCAGGAAGTGACAGTGTGCCCAGCCTCTCACCTGACCCTGGACAGGGATATAAAGAGCCCGGGCTCAGGGGGCTCCACACCTGCACCTCCCTCTCACCTGCTCCTCTACCTGCTCCACCCTCAATCCACCAGAACCATGGGCTGCTGTGGCTGCTCCGGAGGCTGTGGCTCCGGCTGTGGAGGCCGTGGCTCCGGCTGTGGGGGCTGTGGCTCCGGCTGTGGAGGCTGTGGCTCTGGCTGTGGGGGCTGTGGCTCCGGCTGTGGAGGCTGTGGGGGCTGTGGCTCCGGCTGTGCGGGCTGTGGGGGATGTGGCTCCGGCTGCTGTGTGCCTGTCTGCTGCTGCAAGCCCATGTGCTGCTGTGTGCCAGCTTGTTCCTGCTCCAGCTGTGGCAAAGGGGGCTGTGGCTCTTGCGGGGGCTCCAAGAGAGGCTGTGTCTCCTGTGGGGTGTCCAAGGGGGCCTGTGGCTCCTGTGGGGGGTCCAAGGGGGGCTGTGGCTCCTGTGGGGGGTCCAAGGGGGGCTGTGGCTCCTGTGGGGGGTCCAAGGGGGGCTGTGGCTCCTGTGGGGGGTCCAAGGGGGGCTGTGGTTCTTATGGCTGCTCCCAGTCCAGCTGCTGCAAGCCCTGCTGCTGCTCCTCAGGCTGTGGGTCATCCTGCTGCCAGTCCAGCTGCTGTAAGCCTTACTGCTGCCAGTCCAGCTGCTGTAAGCCCTACTGCTGCCAGTCCAGCTGCTGTAAGCCCTGTAGCTGCTTCTCAGGCTGTGGATCATCCTGCTGCCAATCCAGCTGCTACAAGCCCTGCTGCTGCCAGTCCAGCTGCTGTGTCCCCGTGTGCTGCCAGTGTAAGATCTGAGGCTCTGACTGCAGACTGCAGGTGGCCTGACTGGTGAAGGGCCCGGCTGCCCAGCTTCCTTGCCCTGGGTTCTCTGGTGCTCCACTGTCTCCACTGTGTCCTCACTGGCTTCATCCACTCCACACCAGTGCTCCCGAAACTGACTGAGGACCCCTTCTGGCTCATTGCCTACTACTTCTCCTGAACTTCCTCTCCCTGCTCCTCACTCATTTAAGATCCAAAGCGGCCCACTGAGGCCCCAGAGGCAGATCAGACCCCTTAGACCCTGACAGCTGCTCCTTCTTTCAGGAGTGTGATCGACCCTCAATCTCTCTGGCTGTCTGTATATCAAGACTGAATCCTGACCCTCTAAATAAACAAAGTCTCTAAGCACAAAGCTCACTGTCTTGTGGTTCTCTCCTTCCCACC